TGCTTGGTAACAGCGCCAGGTTCTTTTTAACAACCAGCTATTGCGGGGAGCTAATGGAGTGAGGTCTCAGGGAAGGCGTTAATCCAATCACAAGGCATCTGCCCCCATGACCCAAACACCACCCACTAGGCCCTCTCACCTCCCATCACCACCACACTGGGGAGCAAATTTCAGCATGAGGTTTGGTGAAGACAAATTAACCATATGCAGACCACAGGAGGGCCTCTCACATACCATTGCTCATATGTAAAGGGAGGCAGAAGCTGGAGGGAGGTGTCAGATCCACAGTTCTGAGCTGTGGCCTGAGAAACAGGATTTCCGGAAAGAGTTAGAGCTGGAGCCACAGGCCAGGCAAGGTGGCTCACACCTGTAATCCCAGTGCTTTGGGAGGCCAAGTGGGGAGGATCTCATGAGGCCAGGAGTTTTTTTTTTTTTTTTTTGAGGCTGAGTTTCACTCTTGTTGCCCAGGCTGGAGTGCAATGGTGCGATCTCGGCTCACCGCAACCTCCGCCTCCCAGGTTCAAGCAATTCTCCTGCCTCAGCCTCCTGAGTAGCTGGGACTACAGGCATGTGCTACCACGCCCAGCTAATTTTGTATTTTTAGTAGAGATGGGGTTTCTCCATGTTGGTCAAGATGGTCTCGAACTCCCGACCTCAGGTGATCCACCCACCTCGGCCTCCCAAAGTGCAGTGATTACAGGCGTGAGCCACCGTGCCTGGCAGAGGCCAGGAGTTTGAGACCAGGCTGGGTAACATATCAAGACCCCATCTCTACAAACAATTGAAAAATTAGCCAGGCATGCTGGCACAATCCTGTAATCCCAGCTACTCAGGAGGCTGAGGTGGGAGGATCACTTGAACCCAGGAGTTCAAGGTTGCAGTGAGCCAAGGTTGTGCCACTGCATCCCAGCCTGGGCAATAGAGGGAGACCCTGTCTCTCTCTCTAAAAAAAAAAAAAAAAAAAAAAAAAATTGCTGAAGACTTGGCTTCCCTCCCCCATCTCACTGTGCCCCAGGAAAATTCCGTGGCAGTTAGGGGACCTGGCCTGCTGAATGGGTTGGGGCCTTCTCTTGGATCAAGAGTCTCTTATTTGATCGAGGTCTGTTATTAGACTTCCTCATTCTTTCTCAGACCTCAGGCTGCATGGTGGCAGCTGATGAAAATATCCAAAAGATGAGAAGAGACAATTGAGTCTGGTGAGGGAAAGGGGAGACAGAGGGTGAAGTGGTGCTCAAGATGGATGCAGAGTACTCTGGGAATGAGTTCCCCAGGTCAGAAGGAGAAAGAGACCAACATCAGAGACCTGGAAAGGAAAGGAAGAGTGGGGAGGCAGGATGGGGCACAGGTGAGCTGGGACAAGATGGGAGACTGCTGTCCTCCACCCTCTCCCTCAGTAGTAACAGGTCCTTGGGCCAGCGCCAGAACTCTCCGCTGCCCTTTCAATGGAGAATCACACACAGCTTCCGCTGGATGGCCCAGGTGTTGGCCTCTGAGCTCAGCCTGGTTGCCTTTATCCTACTATTGGTCGTGGCCTTCTCCAAGAAATGGCTGGACCTCTCTAGGAGCCTCTTCTACCAGCGCTGGCCCGTGGATGTCAGCAACAGAATCCACACATCAGCCCACGTTATGTCCATGGGGCTCCTGCACTTTTACAAATCCAGGAGCTGTTCTGACTTAGAGAATGGGAAAGGTGAGCCCCTCCACCCCCCATCCCAGCCCAGGGACAATGAGACCCTCTGCCTCCTGTCTCCTAGTCACCTTCATCTTCTCCACCCTCATGCTATTCCCCATTAACATCTGGATCTTCGAGTTGGAAAGGAATGTATCCATCCCCATAGGCTGGAGCTATTTCATTGGTTGGCTGGTGCTTATCCTATACTTCACCTGCGGTGAGTGGCCAGAGGGCCCTGGGGGAAGGAAGCTTTCCTCTCCCCTGTCCCTGTCCTTTCCCAGCGATCCTTTGCTACTTCAACCATAAAAGTTTCTGGAGTCTGATTCTGAGCCACCCCAGTGGTGCCGTGTCCTGCAGCAGCAGTTTCGGCTCAGTAGAAGAATCTCCAAGGGCACAGACGATCACAGACACCCCCATCACCCAGGAGGGAGTCCTGGATCCTGAGCAGAAGGATACACATGTGTAATCTTTTCTGAACTCCTGGCACCAAGTTCTGTCCATTCATCTGACCCCATCTCCTCATCCTCCCCCAGCCCTTGAATAGGTTGGTCCTCATCATTGCAAGGAATGAGAAAGGGAGGATTTTGCACTCCTCTGCTTTCTCCCTGCCTTGATTGAGCTTGAGTGATGTGGAATAAATTGTCCGTCTCTTCTTTCTCATATCTGGCTGTTGTTGAGGCAAGCTAGAGGAG